GCACCCCGGGCCAGAAGCCCCACAGCTGTTGGCCCTGGTTTGGACACCAGGCAGGGGGCACCACAGCAGGAGCTAGCAGCCCAGCCCCGATTCTGTGGCCCCGAGTGCCCCGTTGCTGATGGCCCTGTGTTCTGGGTGCGGACCAAGGAGGAGCAGGTGTGGAAGGCGCCTCAGGCAGGCCCTGGGCTCCGTGGGCGTCTTGTGCTTGGAGATTTTGAGGCCATTTGCATCCAGCTCCGCCAACCAGAGCTCTAAGCTGCAGCGGCGGCCACCCGCAACAGCGCCACCACTAGTGTCTTGGGGGCTTTCTTCAGAGGAGGCTGTCAGCATCCTCGAGTTCCAGGCGCTCTAGCCCCAGTCCTGCTTCAAGAGGCTTTTTCCCACCACAGGCTTCTCTCCTCAGTGGCCAGAAAGCTGGGCCAACTCCCATGAACTTTGCCAGTAACGCAAGGCTGTCACTGACATTTGTGGCGCCAAGACTTGCGCACGCGGATTGCACACATCGGCCACTTCCTGGACCACGTGCAATGACACGCGCACGCCTCACGCACACGCCGCATAACGTCTGAGGCGCGCGCCCCGCACGCGCGCCCCGCACGCGCATAACGGCTTGGCTTACCTGTAACGGGTACGCTTCGCTTCGCGTTCCTCGCTTGGCCTTGCGTTCCTAGCTTGGCTTGGCTGTTAGTAGCTTTGCCTGGTGTTTCTTGCTTGGATTGGCGTTTCCTCCCTCGCATTCCTTTGCTGGACTTGACCTTTTCTCTGCTGGGTTTGGCATTCCCTTGACTGGGCTGGGTGTTTCCTTGGGAGGGGGGGCTTGGCCTTTCCTGGGGTGGGCGTGGGGTCCCCCTGGTGGGCGTGGGCTTTCCCCGGGTGGGTGTGGGTTTTCCCTGGGTGGGGTGGGCTGGGCTCCCTTGCTGGGGTTGGCAAGTTTTGGCTGGGATTGACCTTTCTCTTCAAACAGATTGGAAACCCAGGGTTTCCTGCTAGTTGGTGAAACTGGTTGGTAGACGCGATCTGTTCGCTACTACCGGCCTCCCCTGGCTGTTAAAAGCAGATGGTGGCTGAGGTTTGTTCAATGCCCGCTGCCTCTGCTGTGAAGAAGCCATTTGATCTCAGGAGCAAGATGGGCAAGTGGTGCCACCACCGCTTCCCCTGCTGCAGGGGGAGCGGCACGAGCAATGTGGGCACTTCTGGAGACCATGACGACTCCTTTATGAAGACACTCAGGAGCAAGATGGGCAAGTGGTGCTGTCACTGCTTCCCCTGCTGCAGGGGGAGCGGCAAGAGCAACGTGGGCACTTGGGGAGACTACGACGACAGCGCCTTCATGGAGCCGAGGTACCACGTCCGTCGAGAAGATCTGGACAAGCTCCACAGAGCTGCCTGGTGGGGTAAAGTCCCCAGAAAGGATCTCATCGTCATGCTCAGGGACACTGACATGAACAAGAGGGACAAGCAAAAGAGGTAACCGGGCCTGGGATGGGAGGAGGCGGGACTACAATTTCCTGAAGTCTTCTCACTCTCATAGGACTGCTCTACATTTGGCCTCTGCCAATGGAAATTCAGAAGTAGTACAACTCCTGCTGGACAGACGATGTCAACTTAACGTCCTTGACAACAAAAAAAGGACAGCTCTGATAAAGGTATGCAGTAGTCAACTATATCAGCGTGAGATCTTATAATTTGTTTTTGGTCTAATACTGACAGGCCGTACAATGCCAGGAAGATGAATGTGTGTTAATGTTGCTGGAACATGGCGCTGATGGAAATATTCAAGATGAGTATGGAAATACCGCTCTACACTATGCTATCTACAATGAAGATAAATTAATGGCCAAAGCACTGCTCTTATATGGTGCTGATATTGAATCAAAAAACAAGGTATAGATCTACCAATTTTATCTTCAAAATACACATATTGTTTTTGTTTTATATTGTTTTACAGTGTGGCCTCACACCACTTTTGCTTGGCGTACATGAACAAAAACAGGAAGTGGTGAAATTTTTAATCAAGAAAAAAGCTAATTTAAATGCACTTGATAGATATGGAAGGTATGGTTATTTCTTTTAATCTGTGTGTTGTTTCCTAAAGGAGAAATTATCTCTGTAATTTTAGAACTGCCCTCATACTTGCTGTATGTTGTGGATCAGCAAGTATAGTCAATCTTCTACTTGAGCAAAATGTTGATGTATCTTCTCAAGATCTATCTGGACAGACAGCCAGAGAGTATGCTGTTTCTAGTCATCATCATGTGTAAGTGTTTACATGAAAAGGCTAGTTAATGCAGTAATTTGGTTTATTACATTTTTATACATAGAATTTGTGAATTACTTTCTGACTATAAAGAAAAACAGATGCTAAAAATCTCTTCTGAAAACAGCAATCCAGGTAAGACTTGTGATAATGAATTACTTTAGGTCCATTTTAACTGAATATATGGATTTCTCAACAGAACAAGACTTAAAGCTGACATCAGAGGAAGAGTCACAAAGGCTTAAAGTCAGTGAAAATAGCCAGCCAGAGGCATGGAAAATTTTAAGTTTAAATTTTTGATTAGCAAATTAACCTTCTATTTTTGCATCTGCAGAAAATGTCTCAAGAACCAGAAATAAATAAGGACTGTGATAGAGAGGTATACCTTTATGTTCAAATGTTTCTGTGGAATAACCATCCTTAATATCAAACTTCCACTCAAGGTTGAAGAAGAAATAAAGAAGCATGGAAGTAATCCTGTGGGATTACCAGAAAACCTGACTAATGGTGCCAGTGCTGGCAATGGTGATGATGGATTAATTCCACAAAGGAAGAGCAGAAAACCTGAAAATCAGCAATTTCCTGACACTGAGAATGAAGAGTATCACAGGTAAGCCTATGGCAACATTTAATAGGAGATAACAGTATTTCATGAAAATTAAAATTTCTTCTAGTGACGAACAAAATGATACCCAGAAACAACTTTCTGAAGAACAGAACACTGGAATATCACAAGATGAGATTCTGACTAATAAACAAAAGCAGATAGAAGTGGCTGAAAAGGAAATGAATTCTGAGGTATTTTCTTTAGTCATTATCAAATGTTTTCAGTGCTAACTAAAAGTTCCCTTTGTTTACTTAGCTTTCTCTTAGTCATAAGAAAGAAGAAGATCTCTTGCGTGAAAACAGCATGTTGCGGGAAGAAATTGCCAAGCTAAGACTGGAACTAGATGAAACAAAACATCAGAACCAGCTAAGGGAAAATAAAATTTTGGAGGAAATTGAAAGTGTAAAAGAAAAACTTCTAAAGACTATACAACTGAATGAAGAAGCATTAACGAAAACCAGTATTTAAGTACAGTGGACAGCTTAGGATTTTGACAACTGAGAATGCTCAGTTCTGAAC